CGGTTGCACGTGCCTATAGTCCCAGCTACTCAGGAGGCTGAGTCCGGGAGGATCGTTTGAGCCCTGGCGTTCCAGCTGTAGTGAGCTAGGATGGCGCCTCTGACTAGCCACTGCAATCCAGCCTGGGCAACATAGTAGACCCCCGTCTCAAAAAACAACACAAAACAGAACATGAACCTAAAATGCAGAAGAAACTCATTGATTGAGTTGTCAATTTTAATAGCTATGGCTCAAGACGGTACAATTAAAAACTATGCATGAAGGATGAAGAGAATCCAGCGGCATTAGGGCCACTCTTTCACCTTTGTCTCCATCTAAACTTCCTATTCATCCTTCAAATCTCTGCACAGGTGACGCCTTTTCTCTAAAGCCTCTTCCTTTACCACAAATAACAGTGATTATAATAATAACATTATTAACGATTACTACCATTTATTGGCCACTTACTAGGAGCCAAGCAACATCAAAACACAGCACGCGTCAGCTCACTTAATTTTCACAGTAAACCCCGAGGAGGATGCTGGCTTCACTTTAAAAAGAGGTGACTGAAGGTTGGAGAAGAAAGGCCTCTGGCCTCTAGCTCTGTGCCTTGCACACCTGATCTGTCTCAGCATTTATTGCATCCCGAGGGTCACCGTCCACGTGCCTCTATCCTGCTCAAGGTGAGTTCTTGCAGTCAAAGGTCAAGGGTGGCTCGTCTCCACTTCCCCCGCAACCAAACCGCCCGGTCTCAGTGAGGGAGCCGCCAGAAGGGAAGGAGCCTCCTAGCTTCCCGGTCCTCACGCTCCCGGAGCCCACACGCCCCAAACAGACACAGAAGAGCTCGCTGAGCTCTCCGCGCAGCTAAACCCTCCAAGCTTTGCTGGGAGAAACCGATGCCCGAGAGCGCGTCGCGAGGTTCCTCCTCCGCCAGGTGCGCCGGCTGAGGCCGGAACCTTTTTCCTCCCGCCGCGGTAGCAGGGCGCAGGCCGGAACCTTTCTTCTCGCGTCGCCGTTGCCGGGGGGAGGCGTGTGGGGCAGGACCAGTCCTTCAGCGGCCGGGTTCGCGCCGCGGTCGCCGGCTGCTTACGTGGGCGGGCCTAGTGTGGGGCTGAGGGTGCGGGTCGCTATGGCGGTGGACATCACGCTGCTATTCCGGGCCAGCGTCAAGACCGTGAAGACGCGGAACAAGGCGCTGGGAGTGGCGGTGGGCGGCGGGGTCGATGGCAGCCGGGACGAGCTGTTCCGCCGGAGCCCCCGGCCCAAGGGCGACTTCTCCAGCCGGGCCCGCGAAGTGGTGAGCTGGTTGCTATGGAAACGGCGGGTTGATATAAACTGTTGGCTTTCTTTTTTAATTTTAGATTTCTCACATTGGCAAACTGAGAGATTTTCTTCTGGAACACAGGAAAGATTATATTAATGCTTATAGGTAAGTACATATTTTTTTACCAGGACTTTGGTCTGCTGCCCTTTCCTTTGCTGTCTTTTTTTAGCCATACCATGTCTGAATATGGGAGGATGACAGACACAGAACGAGACCAGATAGACCAGGATGCCCAGATATTCATGAGGACCTGTTCAGAAGCAATTCAGCAACTACGAACAGAAGGTAAAGTGCTCTGAAAGATGCAAACAAGCAACGAAGGCCTGAACATTGTCTTTTTCTGTTACAGCTCACAAGGAGATACATTCCCAGCAAGTGAAGGAGCACAGGACCGCTGTTTTGGATTTCATTGAAGATTACTTGAAAAGTATTTCATTTTCTTTTAAAGGTCAAATGTAAAGTCTCTCTTCTGGTATTTTCTTCTGCAACAGGAGTATGTAAACTTTACTCAGAACAGAGAGCCATCCGAGTTAAAAGAGTGGTGGATAAGAAAAGATTGTAAGTATTGCTTTCATTGGTGTTTCTTAATTAAAATACCTGCCTGCTAATTATTTATTTTTAGATCTAAGCTGGAACCAGAACCAAATACAAAGACAAGAGAATCCACATCTTCTGAGAAAGTTTCACAGAGTCCTTCAAAAGACTCTGAAGAAAACCCTGCCACTGAAGAACGTCCAGGTACGAATTGAGATGAAAATCTCACCTTGCATTGGTCTTCTATTTTCAATTTTTTTTTTAACAGAAAAAATTTTGGCTGAAACACAACCTGAATTGGGAACGTGGGGAGATGGCAAAGGCGAAGATGAGTTATCCCCAGAAGAAATACAAATGGTAATGCTATTCTCTGCCTAATTATTTATTTTATGTCATCCTGAGTGTGTCTGTTTCCTCACAGTTTGAACAGGAAAATCAGCGACTAATTGGTGAAATGAACAGCTTGTTTGATGAAGTGAGGTATGTTTGTAGCTCCTCTGTGAGCTGATAGCTAGTTAATATGTAATCTGTTCTTTTTATGAAGGCAAATCGAAGGGAGAGTGGTTGAGATTTCCAGACTCCAAGAGATATTCACGGAAAAGGTTTTGCAACAGGTAAAAAAACAAAAACAAAGGAGCTGTATGTTTACTCAACTTGTATTTATCTTTTCTTCCACAGGAAGCTGAGATTGACAGCATTCACCAGTTAGTTGTGGGGGCAACTGAAAATATCAAGGAAGGCAACGAAGACATAAGAGAGGTAGGCACTGTTTAGGTTCCCCAGGTGCGACGATAAAAACACCTGTGCTCCCGTCCCTGCCCAGGCCATTAAAAACAACGCTGGCTTCCGCGTGTGGATCCTCTTCTTCCTCGTGATGTGCTCCTTCTCCTTGCTCTTCCTCGACTGGTACGACAGCTAGCCAGGGCCACGGGGGCCCAGCACGAGAGTCCTCATGGGCACTCACAGACTGCGTGCTTTCATGTACTTCCAGTGCTGGAGCATGGTATGACCAGATTTTATCACAGTGCCATTTGAAGGGAAAGGAGTTCAGACAGACAGACGTATTCCCCAAAAAGGGATACCCCAGGCCGATGGTGTTCAGCCATTTAGCAGCTGAAAAAGGAAACAGTGCACACCAATGGGAGGCAGCCTGCGTAGCCCTCATCAGGCAAGACAGACTGAATGCAGGAGTGGGTGATTAGCTGCTCCTTGAACTTGAGGCTGCCTTGGCAGCAGGGGCACAGCAGGCCTCAAGAGCCCCTAATTGTCTCAGGGTTCAAAGGAAGACACTGACCTTTCCCATCCCGGTAGCTTCAGGGAAGATCATAGTTAATAACGTCTCTCAACAAATGATTACTTCTTTGTTTCCTTGTGGCTTCTTGTCTGTCTGAGTCAACGAATACACAGACTTACTGGATTATAGAAGAGAAAATTCACATCTGCCTTGTTAATCTAATAAATATAATTACAGCCCCTTAATGTGTTGTCAATGAGTCTAAGTTGACAAATTCAGTGGCAGCCCAGCCACCTCCTATCAATCAATCAGGGAAGAAATGCAGGGGAGACTGGGGCCCTCAGTGAGGGGCTGCCTGGCATTACTCCTCCAAAGACTGCTGCCCCCAGAACAGGCAGGGGGTGTGGGAGGGCCAGTTTCCCGCCACTGGGTCCAAGGAGCCTTTGTTCAAAGGAAGAAGTGGGCCACGGAAGAACGGGCCTGCTTCTCTCGTGCCTGTGCTTCTGACCTCCAGGAACTGTAAACAGGAACACCTATGTGTAACTGAAGGCATGAGACATCTGTACAGGAAGCATCCCAGCGCCCACATGGGCATGAGACAGTCTGCACTGCGCCTGGTGAAATGCGTGTGTGTACAGACAGTCCACTGGGCAGCACAGGTATCCTCATGTTCTTTATTTGCACAGAGTGAAATGTCAGAAGTTACATGTAAATGAATTCACAGTCAATAAAGTCCACGTCTACCTGGAAATACAGGCTCGGCCTCTGCACTGTGCGCACACG